GAGGTCAGGAGATCGAGACCATCCTGGCTAACATGGTGAAACCCCGTCTCTACGAAAAATATATATAAAAAAATTAGCCGGGCGTTGTGGCGGGCGCCTGTAGTCCCAGCTACTCGGGAGGCTGAGGCAGGAGAATGGCGTCAACCCGGGAGGCGGAGCTTGCAGTGAATCGAGATCGCGCCACTGCACTCCAGCCTGGGCGACAATGAGAGACTCTGTCTCAAAAAAAAAAAAAAAAGAAGAAGATGTTTAGGACATGGTTTTTGGAGTCAGAGACGTATGTTCAAATTCTGGCTTCACTATTTTATAGTCTTTGGGCATATGCCCTTTATGTACCCTTGAAGATGTTGCTTAACCTTCCTGAGCCTCAGGTACCTCATCTTTAAAATGGGGATAATGTCTCGGGCCTAGCTGCGAGTCTCTAGTCAGTGCTCAGTAAAAAGTAGCAGACATGATTGAAAACTCGTTTTCCTCTTACAATTGAAGATAGGAACCTTTTCAAGAGCAAGCACCAGGCACCGAATTTAACGACTGGTTGCATTTCTAGGTGATCCAAGACCGTTTGCCCCCGGTCTCCCTGGCAGCACAGCGGTAGGAGATAAGAATGATATGACACCATGCTTGCAAAGTGCTCACAACACACTCCGGCGCTTAAAAAACGAGAGCTGAGTCATGGATGCCCAGTTTCCCCATCCGTAAAATGAGCAAGTTCGATCACTTGAAACGACATTCTTGGATCTTGGATGACTCAGATTTTCCAGGTACATGAGGAAAGGCACCCAGAGGGAAGGAGGAGGAGTGGCAGTGCTGCGACCAAGCCCAGGTTTAGCGAAACCTACAGCTCCACTAGTTCCCCTACCTCCGCAGGTGCCAAGCGGGTTAGGTGGGGAGTAGCCACAGGGCGGAGCTTAGTCGGCTCCGCCCCCAACCCGCGCTTTTCTCATTGGCCCACTGAACTCGAGACTCGTGACGCCTTAAGCGTGCGCCCAGCGTGTGAAGGGGGCGTGGCACGCTGAGAAGGAGCAGACAAGATGGCGACGTCCGTGGGGCACCGATGTCTGGGATTACTGCACGGGGTCGCGCCGTGGCGGAGCAGGTATAGCAGCGCGGAGAGACTACCTTGGGGCGATATTTAATGGTTCATTTTTGCTTGGTTATAGCCTCCATCCCTGTGAGATCACTGCCCTGAGCCAATCCCTACAGCCCTTACGGAAGCTGCCTTTTAGAGCCTTTCGCACAGGTAAGGAGCAATTAGAGATGGTGGTGACCCTCCAGGCTTGAAATTGTCCTGTTTTTTATTACAGATGCCAGAAAAATCCACACTGCCCCTGCCCGAACCATGTTCCTGCTGCGTCCCCTGCCCATTCTGTTGGTGACAGGCGGCGGGTATGCAGGGTACCGGCAGTATGAGAAGTACAGGGAGCGAGAGCTGGAGAAGCTGGGATTGGAGATTCCACCCAAACTTGCTGGTCACTGGGAGGTAGGAATGAGGTGGAACTGCCTTGGGTTCTCCCTGCCTCCCTGTTCCCATGGGTGCATTGTAGGTATGGAAGAACATGGAAATCCATGGAGGAGGACCCTATCTGTCTTCTTCCCCCTGCCGCATCCCAGGGCTGTGGCTTGTCATGTGGCACTTGCTTGGGCTGGATCCAGGTAAGGACGACAGGTGTATGGGGCTGTGACTGGTGTGTGACCAGTGCCTGTCTGTCTGCAATAGCCCTGACCCTCTATTCTGCACCCTGTGAGCCACCGAGACTGAACCAAACCCAGGAAGCGGCGCCACCAACCAGCCTCGCAGAGGCAGAGGCCCTGGAGCAGTGACAGCACAGGAGATCTGCTGGCTCGGGGGAAGGGGAGGAAAGAGGAAAACAAAGGGAGTGATCGAGTGAGCCTCGCCCCGCCCTCCCTGCGCCGGCCCATGATGTGTCAGTCAGAGGCGCGGCAAGGACCAGAGCTCCGCGCGGCGAAATGGTGAGATGCTGCCCACCGCGCCCTAACCCCACGACCTGGCTGTGCATGGACCTGTGCCCTGCAGGTTGCACTTCCCCCAGCTGGCCCTGAGGCGGAGGCTGGGGCAGCTGAGCTGCATGTCCAGACCCGCTCTGAAACTGCGCTCCTGGCCCTTGACCGTCCTCTACTACCTCCTGCCCTTCGGCGCCCTCAGACCGCTCAGCCGGGTGGGATGGAGGCCCGTAAGCAGGGTAAGTGTGCACAGGCCCCTGTGGCTCGGACCGTCAACTCAGCCCCTTGCCCTGTGGCCTGCAGGTGGCTTTGTACAAGTCAGTGCCAACGCGCTTGCTGTCACGGGCCTGGGGTCGCCTCAATCAGGTGGAGCTGCCACACTGGCTGCGCAGGCCCGTCTACAGCCTGTACATCTGGACGTTTGGGGTGAACATGAAAGAGGCCGCTGTGGAGGACCTGCATCACTACCGCAACCTCAGCGAGTTCTTCCGGCGCAAGCTGAAGCCGCAGGCCCGGCCTGTCTGTGGCCTGCACAGCGTGGTGAGGCCTGACCCTTTCCTCCTGCAGGAAACTCCCTGGCAGCAAGCCTCTCCTGCCCTTCCAGATTAGCCCATCGGATGGAAGGATCCTCAACTTTGGGCAGGTGAAGAACTGTGAGGTGGAGCAGGTAAAGGGGGTCACCTACTCCCTGGAGTCGTTCCTGGGCCCGCGTATGTGCACAGAGGACCTGCCCTTCCCACCAGGTGGGTCACTGCACAGGCGGGGCTAGGCAGCCTGGTGGCCCCCACGTCTGCTCCTACTCCACAGCCGCGTCGTGTGACTCCTTCAAGAACCAGCTGGTCACCCGGGAAGGGAATGAGCTCTATCACTGTGTCATCTACCTGGCCCCTGGGGACTACCACTGCTTCCACTCCCCCACCGACTGGACTGTGTCCCACCGGCGCCACTTCCCAGGTCAGCCCGGGGCCAGCGTGGGGGGAGCTGCCACGGGGAGTAGCGGCATTCCCTGCCTCTGCAGGCTCCCTGATGTCAGTGAACCCTGGCATGGCTCGCTGGATCAAAGAGCTCTTCTGCCATAACGAGCGGGTGGTCCTGACGGGGGACTGGAAACATGGCTTCTTCTCACTGACAGCTGTGGGGGCCACCAACGTGGGCTCCATTCGCATCTACTTTGACCGGGTAAGCAGGATCTAGGCCCTGCCAAAGCCCAAGGGCCCCACTGACCCCCAGCCTATCACCACAGGACCTGCACACAAACAGCCCAAGGCACAGCAAGGGCTCCTACAATGACTTCAGCTTCGTGACGCACACCAATAGAGAGGGCGTCCCCATGCGTAAGGGCGAGCACCTGGGCGAGTTCAACCTGGGCTCCACCATCGTGCTCATCTTCGAGGCCCCCAAGGACTTCAATTTCCAGCTGAAAACAGGACAGAAAATCCGCTTTGGGGAAGCCCTGGGCTCGCTCTAGAGTCTCTTTCCTGATTATGGCTGCTAAGGGATCTTTTCCAAACAGAGTGAGGGTCTTTTCAAGAGGGAGGCCCATGAGGCCATCCAGGTAAGGGCCTGCCTCAGCGTGGTTGGGAGTCTGACCAGGTAGGACTTGAATGATTCGGCTACCACCTGTTCCAGAGGTGCAGACAAGAGGTGGCGAGAGCCCCCATCATGCCCCTCAACCTATCCCGTTCCTTCTGCCTACAAATAAAAAGTGCAGGCTGGAATGATCTCAGTCACATTTGGATCTTTTTAAACACTGTATAGACGGAAGAGCCTGCATTCCTGACCGAACCTTCAGTTGGTCTCGGTTGTCGTTTTTTCTTGCTGCTCCTCCCCCCATCACCTGAGCTGTTTTCTGTTGGCCCCTTTTGTTTTTTGGCCTTAACGCTCCTGCTGCACAGGGTGAGGTGCCTCCTTGGCACAGACTGTGGATGCCTCTCCCCCAGCAGAGCCACACAGCCTTCGTGACAACTGCTTTCCGTTCCCACATTCACCTCATCCTGCTCTTTAGAAAAAGCAGTCTTTGTGCTTGTGGCTGAACGCATCACCCTGGACTCTGCTAGTGTCTTCTGAGGACACTGATGACACTGATTAATGATACAGACCTTTGCAGGACCTGATGAGTGACCCTTCTGGAGCTGGCCAGGTCCTCTGCAGCAGGCAAGACCAATCAATCACTGAACCTGCCTCATGGCACCAGAGTGAACAGGGCAGGCAGGTAGTAGGCCCAGCTGGGGAAATGGGAGAGTTCCTGTCCCCCTCCACATATCCCTACATGAAATATGGGAAAGTTGCTGCTATTGATTCAGGGTCTGTCTTGGAGGCAGAGGACCCTTGGTGGATAGTTGGTCAGTGCCTGGAAAACCTGTCCCAGTTTATCAGGAACGCAGGCCTGGGGAGCCCCCAGTGGCGGGGACAGGGCCAGATTTCATGTTGACCCTGGGGATGCTGTGAATTTCTCCTGCAGGAGAGACATCATTGAATTTTTTCAACTGTATCAGTAGCACAGTATTTTTGTATGAAAAGTGGGAGACTTCTGAACAGTAATTCATTTAATTGCAAAGCATTTTGAAATAAAAAAAATCAAACTTAAAACTGTGTTCTGTTCCTGGAGGTGGCCTGAGGCC